TCAGGCTAGATTGGTCAATATATGGGTGAAAACACTGGATTTGAATGTATTTGTTTTCCCCCATGTCGCATGTGAGACCTGTCAGTCAGGACCAGGGTTCCTTGTGCACTCAGAGGTGAGGGCTCACAGAGTTCCTCTCTGGTTTCCAGGAAAGGTAACTGCAGTAATCTTGGTGATGAGAATATCCTCCAGTGCTGGCCTATTATAGAGTTTACATATGAAATTGTCACTGCAATTCACAATCTACTCTTTCACACAGAAGTGTACAGAGGTCAGGCCACATCCTCAGGGTCACACATTGAGAATGATGAAGATATGTCCCACGAGTCTCTCCTAAGGTCTCAGAAAGAATTCCAGGACTCAAAAGGTCTCAGAGGGCAGCTCCCAGTGCCTTAGTTAAAATGGTGGCTCAGGCCTGTAATCCCAGCACTTTGGGAGGCCAAGGTGGGTGGATCACCTGATGTCGGGACGTTGAGACTAGCTTGGCCAACATGGTGAAACCTTATCTCTACTAAAAATATAAAAATTAGATGGGAGTGGTTGTGCGTGTCTGTACTCCCAGCTACTTGGGAGACTGAGGCAGGAGAATCACTTGAACCCAGGAGGTGGAGGTTGCGGTAAGCTGAGATCGGGCCACTGCACTCTAGCCTGCGCAAAGGAGCAAAAGTTCATCTAAAAAATTTATTTTAATTTAAACACTTTTAAAAAGTGGCCCACTCCCTAGAACAGAGAGATTCCCTCTAAACATGATGGATGTCCTGAACTATAAATTACATTAAGTGAATCCTGGTGTGTCTGAACTCACATGATTATTACATTAAGCTGCTGTTCCAATCTACTTCCTCACCTGGGAAAAGAGGAGCCAGGACATGGCTAGTTGAGGCCCCAGGAAGAGAACTGAGTTCTCAAAGGGCAAAGCAAGCATCCTCATCCCAGGGTGAGCCTAAAAGACTGGGGCCTCCCTCATCCCTTTTCACCTCTTTATACAAAGGCACTACCTACATGCAAATCCTCGCTTAGGCACCCACAGGAAACCACCACACATTTCCTTAAATTCAGGGTCCAGCTCACATGGGAAATACTTTCTGAGACTCATGGACCTCCTGCACAAGAACATGAAACACCTGTGGTTCTTTCTCCTCCTGGTGGCAGCTCCCAGATGTGAGTATCTCAGGGATCCAGACATGAAGATACCAGGGCTCACTGTGGGTCTCTCTGTTCACAGGGGTCCTGTCCCAGGTGCAGCTGCAGGAGTCGGGCCCAGGACTGGTGAAGCCTTCGGAGACCCTGTCCCTCACCTGCGTTGTCTCTGGTGGCTCCATCAGCAGTAGTAACTGGTGGAGCTGGGTCCGCCAGCCCCCAGGGAAGGGGCTGGAGTGGATTGGGGAAATCTATCATAGTGGGAGCCCCAACTACAACCCGTCCCTCAAGAGTCGAGTCACCATATCAGTAGACAAGTCCAAGAACCAGTTCTCCCTGAAGCTGAGCTCTGTGACCGCCGCGGACAGGGCCGTGTATTACTGTGCGAGAGACACAGTGAGGGGAGGTGAGTGTGAGCCCAGACACAAACCTCCCTGCCAGGAGGCGGAGGGCGCGGACGCAGGTGCTGCTCAGGACCAGCAGGGGGCGCGGGGCCCACAGAGCATGAGGCCGGGTCAGGAGCAGGGGCAGGGAGGGCGGGGCTTCCTCATCTGCTCAGTGGTCTCCCTCCTCGCCAGCACCTCAGCTGTCCCCAGGGCTCCTCTTTCTTTATTGTTTGTGGTTCTGCTTCCTCACATCCTCACTGCAGGCAAGAAAGAAGGGAGAAATTTCTCTGTTTACAAAGATTGAGCTTCAGTTCCCCTAATCCGCAGCATTCCCTTACATCCTTGTCATGCATCTGTCCTCTGTGGGCGCCCAGGGCAGGTTACACAGGAATTGCCTGAAGCTGGCCTCAGCTGATGTGCTGAGACCACGGGTCATGCACACGTATGATTCCAGGTCATGCGGGCTCTACTGCAGGACAGACCTGTGTCCTGTGGGGCACAGCCACCTGCTGATCCCGGGCCTCCTCTAATAACTCACACACCTGGTGTTTGTGTATGTCCA